TATATATTAATACTTGCCGCCTACCTGATGTTTTTAAGTATATATACACTGTGGAATAAATTTAGCTAACAAATGCATTGCCTAACATAGTTATTTTTGTGGTGAGAACACTAACATCCACTCTCCGTTTTTCAAGAATACGTATATCGTCATTAACTATAGCCTCCATGCTGTACGACATATCTGTGAACTTGTTCTCGTATCTAACTGTAATTACGTATCCTTTCACCTTCCCAATCTCCATCCTCTGGGGTGATGGCGAAAAGCAATTAATTCTCCGAGTGCACTTAGGCAGTGATCACCTTGCGCCTGGGGCCATTCTAAAAGTAGTGGTGGTGAACTCCCAAGCCTAAACTAGGTTAATCCACTATTCCTCCCGCCTCCGACCCTCACTGAAAACCACAACTGACCCTCCTAGCCAGCACACTCGCTGGCTCGCAACAGGACGCAGACAATTGCTGATGTACTTCCCTCTCGACACACTCCCTCCCATGCAGTCGCTAGAAGGCCTGCATTTTTTTGGATAGCAGTAAGATTCGCTCAGAAGTCGCAGTTCCCTTTTGCCGGTCGACCGGGCGAACCCCCTCCCATCTCACCTCTTGATGGTAACGCCTCGGAAGAACGGGTACCACGCGGAGAACTGGCAGTGAAGCACATGCTCCTTCTTCATCCTCCAGCTGCCGCCGCTGCTGCCTTTCCCTCTCCTGCCTGCACCCTCCCGGAACTCTGGGCGCCGGCCCCGGAAGTGCCCGCCGAGCTATTTTGGTTCAAGGACTCTTCCGGTCCCTAAAGCAAGAAGGAAGACCGAGAAAAGGAAGCGGAGGAGAATCCCGGGGCATACGCTTGACACACACGCATACAAAAAGAGCTTTAGTCTCGAAAGAGGAATTACCGAAGTGTCGAGAGAGGAATTTTAAGAAGTTTACAACTCCGTCTTCGCCCTAAACGCACGCTGACCCGGAAAGTAATCTCCTGAAGCTAGGTCAAAGGCGGGGGTTCTACGGATGCCGGAAGGAGGGTGCGCGCCCATCCTTTTAGCACCGCGAGAGGCGCCGGTGTTTCGAGCCGTGGCACCGGCATCGGCTGACACTGCTGCCTCCAGCTAGTTATTTCGTCCTCTTCCGTTCTTCACCCCTACACCTTGGAGTAAGTAACCGGGGCAAGCCAGTCACAGCACATTTTAGCCTGAACAAATCTCATTATCTTGCAGGGTGAACTTCTCACCTGAGGGCTGTAAAGACTCGTTTGAAAATGGAGAGCCAAGAACCAACGGAATCTTCTCAGAATGGCAAACAGTATATCATTTCAGAGGAGGTATAACTTGTTTTTCACTTTCCCTTCCCTCCGTTTCCCAACTTATTATCTGATATCCTTTTAGTTAATTTCAGAAGGAAAATGGGTCAAGCTTGAAAAAACAACGTACATGGATCCTACTGGTAAAACTAGGTAAACTTTTTTTTTTTCTTACAAAATGTTCGGATGCTCCTCTTTTTGTTTCCCTTATTCCTAGTGTTTGGGATGGGACCTTCAGTGCTTTTCCCAGCACTGTCTTCTTCAGTCTTTAGGACTAACCTTAGGAGGCAGCAGAGAGAGCTATGCCAAAAGGTGTTCATCTCTTGCAATCTGTATGATTTACTTAATGACTTTTTTTTCTTCTCTGCCTGAACAGAACTTGGGAATCAGTGAAACGTACAACCAGGAAAGAGCAGACTGCGGATGGTAGGAGTGCAAACCTATTCCAACCCTTTAGAGGGATTTCCTTGGTTCCATTTCCTGGTGACAGGTGTCGCGGTCATCCCCGTGCTGCAGAGAACACTTCACTATGAGTGTATCGTTCTGGTGAAACAGTTCCGACCACCAATGGGGGGCTACTGCATAGAGTTCCCTGCAGGTGAGTCACTCAACATCGAATTGCTTCTTAGGGCTCCCATCACACCAATGATTTGGACTTGCAGGTCTCATAGATGATGGTGAAACCCCAGAAGCAGCTGCTCTCCGGGAGCTTGAAGAAGAAACTGGCTACAAAGGGGACATTGCCGAATGTTCTCCAGGTTGGTATTGCTTGAAAATTCACCAAGTGATGCTGACGCATCTGACTGTCCCTTCTCTCCACAGCGGTCTGTATGGACCCAGGCTTGTCAAACTGTACTATACACATCGTGACAGTCACCATTAACGGAGATGATGCCGAAAACGCAAGGCCGAAGCCAAAGCCAGGTATGTGTGTGTCGGCTGTGATGAAGGTGGTGTGCTGAAATGTTTTCCTTCTGTTTATTTCCAGGGGATGGAGGTATGTTCTGCAACTCCTGGTGGCCGAGCGTGGCTTTGTTTTCACTTGCACTTTGTCTGTTTAGAGTTTGTGGAAGTCATTTCTTTACCCAAGAATGACCTGCTGCAGAGACTTGATGGTAAGCATTCTCCAGACCGCCACCCAGTTTCTATGATCTAAGTTGTTTTCTTTGCTTTCCACAGCTCTGGTAGCTGAAGAACATCTCACAGTGGACGCCAGGGTCTATTCCTACGCTCTAGCACTGAAACATGCAAATGCAAAGCCATTTGAAGTGCCCTTCTTGAAATTTTAAGCCCAAATATGACACTGGCCATTTTTGTAAACGAGACCACCAGGCCTTCTTCACTAAGACTTTGTATTCAACTTAGTTTAATGTAGATTTGCCATTAGCTTTTTCGTAAAATAAAAGCACAGAACAGATGTGGTGGTGGTATGGAATTGTAATTACAGGTAGGTTGTGACCTTCCTTTAAATTTGTTATAACTCCAGCTAAAATTAACAAAGAATATAAATGCAAGTATGTTTACTCCAATTTTTTTAAAGCTCAACAGCAGTTAACTACAGCTCAGTTACTTTTCTAGTCCAGTCTGGTAGACAGGGGTATTTGTATAGAGAAATAGACCTGAGTTCTCAATTAGGTCATTTCCACTCTCAACCCCCAATATAAAATTCTAAGCTGGGTATGCAAATAACCATGTACTCCGTTAGTGTTTAAAACAGCGTTAAAAAGAAAAAAAAGGCTTTTTGGCCTCTTCTAATTGAATTTTTACTATGCAAAATTTATCTAGGGTAGTTGAATCCAACTAGGGTAGGGTTCGATAGAATCCTCTACTAGTTTTCAGTTCATCTATTTACTGAGGCTGAACCAGCTTTTAAGTAAGGAAAACGGTTGACTCCATTCACTACACCAAGGCTAGGAGACTAATGAAAATTCAGGTCCATCCCGCAAGCATCTGCACGTGCTTGAGGATCTCTTTTCCTATTCTTACCTCAAAGAGTACTTGAAGTTTCTGAAAACAAATCTGTAAGACTGACATGTTTGGGGCAGTAATATCTTGATGTTAAACCATGAACAGAACCAGCAAGATCAGCCAGTACCTGAAACCCAATACAGAGTAGTTCACAGCAAGAAGTACAGATTGATCTGGTTCCCATGCCTGAAACCCTGTCATCTAGCAGTTCTACCAGTGTTCCTGGGCCATTTTCTTAGCTTCTTGAGTGAGTTTAGCTCTTTTTGTGTTGACTTTTAGGGCCTCCAGCAGCTCCATGATTTTCCAGGACTTTCCAGTCTGGCCCCCACGGAATTCTCAGGATGATTCTCATCCAGCCCTAAGTCATGTTTCTAGCCTGGCTCCAGCGGGTAAGCCAGGCCCTGAGAACCATATGAAAGGGCTCTCCAGATAAAATCAGAGTGCTAATGCCAGAATGCTGCAGTAGCCTCCGTTTGTCCACAGGCTCACTGTCTGAGCCCAGGATATTTTTATGAGTGAAACTGTAAGATCTTTACACTGGACTTCCTAAAGATAAAACAATTATGGAAATACAGAACTTTACAGATGAAGCTGTCTAGCCCTATACATGTGAAAATTAAGATCCAACTACTTCCTGTAATGGTAGCCTTCCCCTATGCCTCTAACCCTTTTTTAAATCCTGATTTCAATCACAGGCATTGTGATTCTCCAAAGCTCTAACTCTTCCTTAGGTCTGAAAGCCACATGCTATCAATCATTGAAATCAAGAGAGAAGGCATCCGTAGACGGGCGCAGCCCAGTCTTTCCACATAGCCCAGTTCCTCCCCAGCCACTCCCCATGGGAATGACCTCTGCAGCTGACCTAAGCTTATCCTCTCCTTCTTCCTAAGAGTGCAACTTAGAAGTCAGAGCCAAATCCTAGAATGTATCCCTAAATGCCATTTCTATTTTTTATAAACATGAAAAGGTTGTGCTTTGGAAATTCAGTCTGTTTGAGAACTGGCAGTCTGGCTGGCACTGTTTAAAAATGTTTATTTGCCCTGCATTTAAAAACTGAAGGTTTCCTATGTATTAAAAGCCATATTTCCACCTTCTTAAGGGAAAAAAAAATCGGACGTCATAACACTGGGTGGATGTTTTTATGGTAACAGTGGTCTGAGGCCCTTGGCGGATGCTCACCGAGCCACTGTCACTATCCTGCCTGCCTTTATCTGCCTTGCCCTGCGATTATTTGGCTTTGTAAGCATAAGCTACGTAAGACATACCACACCTAAGAAACTAAACAGCAATGAAAACCCATACTTCTGAAAAGGGTGTCTTTTAAAAATTAAGTTTGATCTTTTGGGAAATAAAGCACATAGTTTTCAAAATGATTTACCAAGATCTATGCTCTTTCAAATGGAGACTGGGATATTGTTGTTTTGAGACCACTGTTTTCCTGTTTCCTCCCAAATGTTAGTCACATATATGATTACCCTTAAGTTGGTCACTATCTATCTATCTGTCAATAATTTAGGATTAAAGTTTGAAGTGTAATTACATTTGACTTTTACAGGCATCTCAGGGTGGACTTCTTATGAATACACTGAACCTATACAAATGATCTTAGAAAACGTTTAATATCAGATTTCTTTATTTTTTCCAACACAACTGAATCAGTTTTCTTAAATAAAAGTTTATTGTCTACTGTTTACACTCATGTTGCTGCTGTGAGTACAACAACAG